GGGATTCCTCAGGGGCACAGAGGAGGGAGGAGGGGCCTGTGGCCCTAGCAGGGGAGCAGCCTCTCCTCTGCCTGGAAATCCCATGCCTCAGTTTTCCCCGCTTGCCTCTGAGCTCACGCAACCCTGGGAAGGCTTGGGAGACTCACCTTTACTCAGATGGTTGTTTACCTGTCTCGTGCCCAGCTTGACCCTGGACTTTAAATAGTGAGGACAAAGAACGAGGAGGGTGGGGGGATGCACTCCTTCCACGGGGCCCTGTGGCTTCCAAGCCTCAACCTCCTCTGGCCTCTGTCTGTGGAGCCTCCTTCAAACCCATGGAAAGAAAAGTACCTGCCAGGGGCTGTGGTTCTTCTAGGATCTTCTATCGATGTTCTGTGAGGTCCCCAGGGAGCCATGAAGCTGGGGCTGGCTCCCAGGGCAATGGGACTGCAGTGTCCTTGTTCTTTCTTGTTCTATGGATCCATGCTCTGCTCCACCCCTGCCCCTTCACTCTGCCCACACGCATCACTCCAGACTGGCCTTGTGGTCAGAGCCTGGAGTGCATGGGCTGCTGGAGGCCTGTGGGTTGCACTGGGCCAGGACCCCTGGCACCTTCAAGACTGGCCTGGAGCCAGCAGGTAGGTGACCTTTCCAGGGCCTGCCTATCCCATCTTTCTCCTCCAATCCCTCCCCTCTCTTGCCTGGGTCAATTAGAGAAAGCTTGTCTTTTGGAGTTCAGGGGCAGGTCAGGAGCCCAGTGACAGCTCAAAAAAAAAAACCCACAAAAACAAACCCACCATTGGGCCCTTTCCCCTTTCATTCTTCTGTTTTCTACACACCAAACCCAGTCGTGGCTTTGGAGATCACTTTAAGCTTGTCTCCAGCTGGCAAACTAAGGAGGGTAATAGAGAAGCTCCCCCACCCCCAACCCTACCCCTTCCTTCCGGAAGCAAATCTAAGTCCAGCCCCGGCTCCAGATCCCTCCCACACTGACCTAAGAAACCCTCAGCACAGACAACACCCCTGCATTCCCCACACAACACCCACACTCAGCCACTGCGGGCGAGGAGGGCACAAGGCCAGGTTCCCAAGAGCTCAGGTGAGTGACACACCGGAATGGCCCAGGACGCCCTCACCCTGCTCAGCTTGTGGCTCCAACATTCCAGAAGCCGAGGCCTCTGCTATCCCTGCCCTCTCCCCATGGATATCCCATTTCAGACAACCCCGGCCGGCCTGAATCCCCCTCCCTTCCTTTTTTTTTTTTCCGGGGAGGCCAGGTCTTGCTGTCACCGAGGCTGGAGTGCTGTGGGATCCTGGCCACTGCAGCCTTGAATTCCTGGGCTCAAGTGATTCTCCTGCCTCAGTAGCTAGGACTACAGACCCTCACCATCCTGCCTGGATAGTTTTAAAAAATATTTTTAAAAGATTTTTAGAGATGGGGTCTTCCAATGCTGCCCAGATTGGTCTCCAAATTCTGGCCTCAGCCTCCCTAGGGTCTGGGATTACAGGTGGGAGCCACCCTGCCCAGGATCCTCCTTTTGCTGAGTCATCACAGTTTTGCTCATTCCCACATCAGGCTCTGGCCCCCAATACCAGCTCAGTTGCTCAATGGGCTGTTTGTCCTGGAGCCCAGATGGACTGTGGCCGGGCAAGTGGATCACAGGCCTGGCCAGCCTAGGAGTTGCCACATGTGAGGGGCCGAGGGGCTCAAGGAGGGGAACATCGGGGAGAGGAGCCTACTGGGTGGAGGCTGGGGGTCCCAGCAGGAAATGGTGAGACAAAGGGCGCTGGCTGGCAGGAAGACAGCACAGGAAGGTCCTAGAGGTTCCTCAGTGCAGCTGGACTCTCCTGGAGACCTTCACACACCCTGACATCTGGGCCCCGCGCCACGAGGGTGCTTTCACTGGTCTGCACCATGGCCCAGGCCCTGGGATTTTGAACAGCTCCGCAGGTGAATGAAAGGTGAGGCCAGGCTGGGGAACCACCACATTAGAGGGAACGGGCCTGGCTCTGGCCCCTGACGCAGGAACATGGAGCTGATCCAGGACATCTCTCGCCCGCCACTGGAGTACGTGAAGGGGGTCCCGCTCATCAAGTACTTTGCAGAGGCACTGGGGCCCCTGCAGAGCTTCCAGGCCCGGCCTGATGACCTGCTCATCAGCACCTACCCCAAGTCCGGTAGGTGAGGAGGGCCACCCACCCTCTCCCAGCCTGCTCACCTCCCATCTCCCTCCCTCTCCAGGCACCACCTGGGTGAGCCAGATTCTGGACATGATCTACCAGGGCGGTGACCTGGAAAAGTGTCACCGAGCTCCCATCTTCATGCGGGTGCCCTTCCTTGAGTTCAAAGTCCCAGGGATTCCCTCAGGTGTGTGTGTCCTGGGTGCAAGGGGAGTGGAGGCTCACCAGACCTTCCCTGACCCACTGCTCAGGGATGGAGACTCTGAAAAACACACCAGCCCCACGACTCCTGAAGACACACCTGCCCCTGGCTCTGCTCCCCCAGACTCTGTTGGATCAGAAGGTCAAGGTGAGACTGGGCACAGTGGTTCACACCCGCAATGGTGCTGGGGTTGAGTCTTCTGCCCCTGCAGGTGGTCTATGTTGCCCGCAACGCAAAGGATGTGGCGGTTTCCTACTACCACTTCTACCACATGGCCAAAGTGTACCCTCACCCTGGGACCTGGGAAAGCTTCCTGGAGAAGTTCATGGCTGGAGAAGGTGGGCTTGATGGGAGGAAGGAAGGTGTGGAGCCTGTGTCGGCACTCCCTGCCCGCTTCTCCAGTGTCCTATGGGTCCTGGTACCAGCACGTGCAAGAGTGGTGGGAGCTGAGCCGCACCCACCCTGTTCTCTACCTCTTCTATGAAGACATGAAGGAGGTGAGACCGCCTTTGATGCTTCCCTCCACGTGAAGCCTCCACTGAGGAGCCCTCTGCTGCTCAGAACCCCAAAAGGGAGATTCAAAAGATCCTGGAGTTTGTGGGGCGCTCCCTGCCAGAGGAGACTGTGGACCTCATGGTTGAGCACACGTCGTTCAAGGAGATGAAGAAGAACCCTATGACCAACTACACCACCGTCCGCCGGGAGTTCATGGACCACAGCATCTCCCCCTTCATGAGGAAAGGTAGGTGCCGGCCAGCACGGGGGTTTGGAGCACTCCAGCTTTGCTCCCTGCCTTCCTCCCCCAGGCATGGCTGGGGACTGGAAGACCACCTTCACCGTGGCGCAGAATGAGCGCTTCGATGCGGACTATGCGAAGAAGATGGCAGGCTGCAGCCTCAGCTTCCGCTCTGAGCTGTGAGAGGGGTTCCTGGAGTCACTGCAGAGGGAGTGTGCGAATCAAGCCTGACCAAGAGGCTCCAGAATAAAGTATGATTTGTGTTCAATGCAGAGTCTCTATTCCAAGCCAAGAGAAACC